AAGCTTCAGCGTGCATCAGACACCTGAAACTCTAGCCACAGTTGCAGGGTCCCCGTGCCTCTGGCTGGAGGCGGGTCGGCCCTGTGCGGTAGCGGAAGGGAAGAGAGGAGCCGGTGGGTGCGGAGGGCGGGGACTGGCTGGGTCCCGTGGGGGCGGGTCCCGGGAGGAGGCTGGGCTGGCGCCCACTTCGTGCTTTGCAGGACTCAAGAGACCAACACTTGGGAGTCACCACACATGGGAGAAAAGTCACCACACATGGGAGATGGATGGAGGGTTCTCCAAGGCAGTTTAAGCAACAGATGTTGGAGCTGTTATGCCCGGGGCACAGTCTTAGCCCATAGGCCCAGTCGCAGCTCTGGGAAAGGGAGAGATGGGAGGGAGAGACAGAGGACCCCGATTTGGAGGAAGGTAAGAGATCTCACAGGCTCACCTTTGCCCCTCTCCACAGCTGGCTGCTCGGTGCTGGTGAACACCTCTTGCAGGCTGGTGAACCTCACCGCCCACCTGAGGCAGAAAGCAGGGTTGCCCCCAGATGGTGAGGAGACAGGGAGGAGAAGGAGGGGCTGAGGGGTCCCAGGCAGGGGTGCCAGCCCTGCCCAGTCTCTCTCCATGTCCTCCCAGCGACCATTGCTCTCCTGGCTGAGGATGGCAACCTAGTGAGCCTGGAGGAGGACCTGAAGGAAGGGGCTTCCCGGGCCCAGACCATGGGCAACTCCCTACTGAAGGAGCGAGCCATATATGTCCTCGTTCGGATCATCAGTAAGGTGGCCCAAGGTTCTCTCCCCTGCAGCTATGGGGTGTCCTTCATCGTCTCTCCACATGTCACAGAGGGAGAGGACATGGCCTCCACCCGCTATGAGTCCCTATTGGAGAACCTGGATGACCATTACCCAGAGCTGGCAGGTGAGTGTCAGGGTACAGCCCAGGGGGAGGGCCCCCTACCAACAGGACTTCCTGGGCCTTCCAGAGGAACTGCGCAGGCTGTCAGGCCTCTCCTCTGTGGGCCACAACTGGAGGAAGCGTATGGGCACTCGGCGAGGCCGCCATGAGCAAAGCCCCACTTCAAGGCCCAGAAAGGTGAGCTCCCTGCCACCCAGGAGTTGCTAGCTAGATTGCAACAGGGCTCCTCCTCCCCACCCAGGGCCCTGATTAAGGGGATGGATTGCACACTGTAGTGAGACATCCATCCTGACCCCACCTCATCAGCCAGGGAGCTCCCTGAAGACAGGCCATCGAGAGAGGCACACAACAGGCTGTGGTCTAAAATAAACTTTTAATTGCACATTTGTGTCTTGGGTTATCTGTGGGGTGAGAAA